ACTGAGGGACAGCTCTAATGCTGAGAAACAAAACTGGCTTGGAAAGAGGGGAGACCCAGGACTTGAGCCTGCCGAGGAGCTAAACCCAAGGGCAAGAGCTGCAGGCAGCTGGGCTGGAGAGGAGGAAGGAGGTGGCTTTGTTTCCAACTGCCCTGGAAGACCTCCTCATCCCCCTGCATCCCCAGCCTCCTTTCCTTTTTCCTTCCTGCTCTGCTCCCTTCCTTCCTCTCCTCCTCTTGGGAGGTGGCCAGGGACATAGGTCAGTGCCTGGCCCCGAGGAAGACACATGCAGTTTGTGGACGGGTCTTGGGATGCGGACACCCAGAGTCTTGTGCACCTTCCTGGAGTGTTGCCCACTCCAGTACCCACTCCCTAATCTCCCCTCTTCCTCCTCAATCCTCTCTTGCAGGAAGCAGAGGATGGAGAACCCCCTCAGGAAGGAGGGCAGTGACTCTGGGTTTGCCTAGGGCTAATGGCCTCTCACCGACCTGTGCCCTTGTACCTGTCGCCTGGGCAAACAGTGATTGCATCAGCTTTGGTTTCTCATGGGTGGGCAGCCTTGGCTGTCTGCCGGAACGTAAAGAGCATGGAGCAAGGACATGGGAATCCGAATCCCGCTGAGGTCCCAGGACCACTTCATCCTTCTTCCCTGTGCCTCTCCTCCCCAGCATGAGCACAGCAGCCTGATGGAGAAGGATTTTCCAATGTTAGAACTGGAAAGAACACCTGTAGCCTGTCTCCACCGTTTACAGTGGTGCTGGAAGTGAAAAGATGTGTTCCAGGTCACAGGCAGGTAGACAGCGGAGCCAGACTGAAATTCACTCCTCCTGATTTGGAGTTTAGAGCTCTTCTTTGGCAACATTTTGATGAATAAAATCACAAGTTCTGTGTCTTTTGAAATTCCTTGTGGAGCCTAGTGCCATCCTCTGAACTTGGAGCCAACTGACCTTTGTCCTTGGGGCAGAGACATGGTTCATGGGCCCAATCCAGGTCCTCAAAGGGAGGGCAGGTCTGAGTCCTTGCCCTCTGAAGTCAGAAACCTCATCTCCCACTACAGACCTGCCAGGGCCCAGGAGAGCTCGACCCACCCAGGCACACCATAGCCCCAGAGATGGCTGGGGACACAGAAGTGTGGAAGCAAATGTTTCAGGAGTTAATGCGGGAGGTGAAGCCATGGCACAGGTGGACCCTGAGACCAGACAAGGGCCTTCTTCCCAACGTCCTGAAGCCAGGCTGGATGCAATACCAGCAGTGGACCTTCGCCAGGTGAGGGGGAATGTGATGGTACACGTTCCAGAAGCCAGGCTGAGACTCTCTTCTGTCTCCACAGGTTCCAGTGCTCCTCCTGCTCTCGTAACTGGGCCTCTGCCCAAGTTCTGGTCCTTTTCCACATGAACTGGAGTGAGGAGAAGTCCAGGGGCCAGGTGAAGATGAGGGTGTTTACCCAGAGATGTAAGAAGTGCCCCCAACCTCTGTTTGAGGACCCTGAGTTCACACAAGAGAACATCTCAAGGATCCTGAAAAACCTGGTGTTCCGAATTCTGAAGAAATGCTATAGAGGAAGATTTCAGTTGATAGAGGAGGTTCCTATGATCAAGGACATCTCTCTTGAAGGGCCACACAATAGTGACAACTGTGAGGCATGTCTGCAGGGCTTCTGTGCTGGGCCCATACAGGTTACAAGCCTCCCCCCATCTCAGACCCCAAGAGTACACTCCATTTACAAGGTGGAGGAGGTAGTTAAGCCCTGGGCCTCAGGAGAGAATGTCTATTCCTACGCATGCCAAAACCACATCTGTAGGAACTTAAGCATTTTCTGCTGTTGTGTCATTCTCATTGTTATCGTGGTGATTGTTGTAAAAACTGCTATATGAGCCTTGGAAACATGAAGCTAAGTCAGAAAAAAAATCAGATACAAAAAGTCATATGTTGTATGATTTCATTTATGTGAAAGGTC